TTCTGGTAACCAGAGTGAATGAAGGAAAGGGCATTCAAATAACATTCTCTGTTTCTAAATAGCATCCCTGAGGTTAGAAAAGTAGTAAGATCCTAGTTAGCCAGGTTGGGATACTGAAGGGAGAAGAGTTTAACTGGTTTTATTTTGTACCCATCATAGCAGACATACTTAGGAATGTTACTTGATTGTTCAGACTAAAACCTATCTTAGGAGTTCATTATTTTGGACATGTATGAATTCTAGAAGAATGAGAGAGGATGGTAATTTTAGTTTTGTGTTTGTGCTTAATAAAATTAGCTTGTACATTGCACTATGATTTATCAAGATTTTTTACATTCAACATAGTATTAAGTAATACATCAATATCCATGATTCCTGGGCTTGGTCGTTTTATTTGCATGGGTAGTTTCTTTATGCTTTGCATGTTTCCTGCCAATTAGTCCCCTTGCTGAGTTCCCTCAGTGAATTCACTAATACCTTAAGAGAGCTTAGGTAAGTTCAAATAGGTTTAATTTAAATTCTATTACAATGACTTGATTTGTAAATTCTAGGTCTCAAAGTTCCAAACTGGAAGCCGCCGCCAATTTAATTCATGAGGAAAAATATTAGCCGCAGCCTAAGTGAGGAGCTAGTTAGGACGTCTTAAAAGCGCGGGGAACGAGGAGGAGGTGGGCTGCGGGCAGGGTAAGCAGCCTAGGGAGGCCCGCAAAGACCTCCCTGGGTCCCTGCGTGCCATCAGTACCCCTATCTTTCCCTTCCTTCCTTACCACTCCACCTTGCTCTGCGTTTCAGGTTTTGGCTATTTCAGGGAGCTTGAGTTCCCCAAACAGCAAAACTGCGAGCCTGAAAAACCTGGCTCAAGCGCCCCTCGTGAGGCGGGCAGCGGGAGTGGCCGGGCTCTGGGCCCCAGGAGGCAGGCGACGGAGGCGCGGAGGGTGCGGGGCGCAGGCGGGACGCCAGGCCCGGGTGTCCGGCGGAGGGGGCGGTGCCCTCGGCGTCTCCGTGACTGCGCCTCTGCGCCCGCGTCTTGCCGCGGCTCCCGGGATGCGCGGAGGCGGTGGCGATGGCGATGATGCCTCTAGTCCTGCATCATCCAGAGCGGCAGGCGGAGCTGGGGTCCGGACTGCGAGATGGAGGAGGGGCGGCGCTGCGGCCACCCGGCAGGTGAGAGGCCGCGGGCCCCTGGAGGAGGACAATTCTGTTTCTGGGTGTGCATTTTTGTGTGTAGGCTTATCTGTCTTGGGCCTCTTTTGTCACATATTGCTCATCTGTGAGCTGAGGCCCTGACTCACTGAGTATTTTTGGGGAGCAGAAGAAGGAGACATTTCTCTCCGAAAATGAACTCAACAGGCCACCTTCAGGATGCCCCCAATGCCACCTCGCTCCATGTGCCTCACTCACAGGAAGGAAACAGCACCTCTCTCCAGGAGGGTCTTCAGGATCTCATCCACACAGCCACCTTGGTGACCTGTACTTTTCTACTGGCGGTCATCTTCTGCCTGGGTTCCTATGGCAACTTCATTGTCTTCTTGTCCTTCTTCGATCCAGCCTTCAGGAAATTCAGAACCAACTTTGATTTCATGATCCTGAACCTGTCCTTCTGTGACCTCTTCATTTGTGGAGTGACAGCCCCCATGTTCACCTTTGTGTTATTCTTCAGCTCAGCCAGTAGTATCCCGGATGCTTTCTGCTTCACTTTCCATCTCACCAGTTCAGGCTTCATCATCATGTCTCTGAAGACAGTGGCAGTGATCGCCCTGCACCGGCTCCGGATGGTGTTGGGGAAACAGCCTAATCGCACGGCCTCCTTTCCCTGCACCGTACTCCTCACCCTGCTTCTCTGGGCCACCAGTTTCACCCTTGCCACCTTGGCTACCTTGAAAACCAGCAAGTCCCACCTCTGTCTTCCCATGTCCAGTCTGATTGCTGGAAAAGGGAAAGCCATTTTGTCTCTCTATGTGGTCGACTTCACCTTCTGTGTTGCTGTGGTCTCTGTCTCTTACATCATGATTGCTCAGACCCTGCGGAAGAACGCTCAAGTCAGAAAGTGCCCCCCTGTAATCACAGTCGATGCTTCCAGACCACAGCCTTTCATGGGGGTCCCTGTGCAGGGAGGTGGAGATCCCATCCAGTGTGCCATGCCGGCTCTGTATAGGAACCAGAATTACAACAAACTGCAGCACGTTCAGACCCGTGGATATACCAAGAGTCCCAACCAACTGGTCACCCCTGCAGCAAGCCGACTCCAGCTCGTATCAGCCATCAACCTCTCCACTGCCAAGGATTCCAAAGCCGTGGTCACCTGTGTGATCATTGTGCTGTCAGTCCTGGTGTGCTGTCTTCCACTGGGGATTTCCTTGGTACAGGTGGTTCTCTCCAGCAATGGGAGCTTCATTCTTTACCAGTTTGAATTGTTTGGATTTACTCTTATATTTTTCAAGTCAGGATTAAACCCTTTTATATATTCTCGGAACAGTGCAGGGCTGAGAAGGAAAGTGCTCTGGTGCCTCCAATACATAGGCCTGGGTTTTTTCTGCTGCAAACAAAAGACTCGACTTCGAGCCATGGGAAAAGGGAACCTCGAAGTCAACAGAAACAAATCCTCCCATCATGAAACAAACTCTGCCTACATGTTATCTCCAAAGCCACAGAAGAAATTTGTGGACCAGGCTTGTGGCCCAAGTCATTCAAAAGAAAGTATGGTGAGTCCCAAGATCTCTGCTGGACATCAACACTGTGGTCAGAGCAGCTCGACCCCCATCAACACTCGGATTGAACCTTACTACAGCATCTATAACAGCAGCCCTTCCCAGGAGGAGAGCAGCCCATGTAACTTACAGCCAGTAAACTCTTTTGGATTTGCCAATTCATATATTGCCATGCATTATCACACCACTAATGACTTAGTGCAGGAATATGACAGCACTTCAGCCAAGCAGATTCCAGTCCCCTCCGTTTAAAGTCATGGAGGCTATAGGATCTTATGTAAACAGTTTTTGTTTCTGATAGTAATGGACTTTATTCTAACTTGAGATCAGTGGCGGATCAAAACCTACAAGATTCAACTGAAAAGTTGGCAGTTATGGTTTTCTTTCATCTGATGTGTCAGTATCTGTTGATTTGCTTTGTAGTTTGTTGACATCTTAAGATTTGATGTGAAAGTTTTAGATTTTTTACCCTGCTCTTTGCCTCAGTCTTTTGTACCGAGCCTTTA